CCTCCCTCTCCCTTTCTCTCTAACTCTGATGTTGGCAAAGGGGGTTTTCTTAATCAGACTGTTTTTTGGTCCCAGGGAAAGGAGGAAGAAGGAGATTGTGATGGAGAAAGGGGGTCTGTGAAACGTCAGGCACAGCACAAAGGCTTTGCCACGTAATTACAGGCTCCTATTAAGTCGAGATCTGCCCTCCCAGGGGTCTCCAATTTTCTTGTATTCCCTACAAAGCCTCCTCTGCATGCCAGTTTGTGCCTTTTGAAGTGCCAGAGAGCTTCTTGATCCAACTGAGAAGGAAAAAGGAGCCCAGCAAGAAGAGGGGGAGAGAGAGAAGGGGAAAGGGGGGAACCCACCAGCACCCTCCGTCGGACTCTTGAAGCCTTTTTTTTTTAATTCTTAATTTTTTTTTTTACTCTTTACAAAAAGTAAAGTGAGAATCCTGCTCTCTAATACATCTGCAAGACATCACCCTCTCCTCCTGAAACTTTAGTCACTCCTGAGAATCCACAGGAGTGCAGAGAGGGGGGAACACGTTTTCTTGAAGATGTTTTAAAGCTGGAACAAGCCTTCTTCTGTTGGTGCTTGAACTCTTGCCTGGGAATAACTTTTTTAACCTTTAAAAAAACCATTCACTTTGATTCTTCTCTCCCACCCCTTCTTCTCTCTTCTTCTGTTTGCCTAACTCCCCCGCCCTGCTGGCCTCCGCTTTCCTCTCTCCCCCTTGTTATTATTTTTAGTCTGTGCGTGTGGACACTTTTGGAGAGTTGGAAGGGATTTTTTTCTCCTGACTTGAACATAGGGTGACTTTTTAATATTGTATTTTACTGTGGATTATCTCTTTGGACCGCGCCGGACTTGGCCTCAGGAAATCAACCAATGCTGCGGAAGGCGGCTGGTGCACAACGCTCTGCTCTACAGAAGGGGGTCCCCCACCCTCTTTTCCAATTTTTTTTTTTTGGCCTTCCTCTCCTTCCCTCCCTCTTCCTCCCTCTCTCTCTCTCTCTCTCCACTACCCCCCTCTTTCTTCCCCACTCGGCTCCTCTCCCCCCTCGCGCCCACAGCGTTTGGTGTTGATTCGAGCGGGAAGAGGGGGGTGGGTGGGATCGGTGGGGGAGACCATGACCTCCAGCTACGGGCACGTTCTGGAGCGGCAACCGGCGCTGGGCGGCCGCTTGGACAGCCCGGGCAACCTCGACACCCTGCAGGCGAAAAAGAACTTCTCCGTCAGTCACCTGCTAGACCTGGAGGAAGCCGGGGACATGGTGGCGGCACAGGCGGATGAGAACGTGGGCGAGGCTGGCCGGAGCCTGCTGGAGTCGCCGGGACTCACCAGCGGCAGCGACACCCCGCAGCAGGACAGTGAGTGAGGGGCGCATGCCCACGGGGGTGTGTGGCTTCTTTTCATCATTGTGTTCTATTCCAGATGACCAGCTGAACTCAGAAGAAAAAAAGAAGAGAAAGCAGCGAAGGAATAGGACAACCTTCAATAGCAGCCAGCTGCAGGCTTTGGAGCGTGTCTTTGAGCGGACACACTATCCTGATGCTTTTGTGCGAGAAGACCTTGCCCGCCGGGTGAACCTCACCGAGGCGAGAGTGCAGGTAACTCAAGCTGTGAGAGGCTGGCACCAAGTTTATGCCTTCTTGCCTCCTAACAATCCTCCAGGTGTGGTTTCAGAACCGAAGAGCCAAGTTCCGCAGGAATGAGAGAGCCATGCTAGCCAATAAAAACGCTTCCCTCCTCAAATCCTACTCAGGAGACGTGACTGCTGTGGAGCAGCCCATCGTACCTCGTCCTGCTCCGAGACCCACCGATTATCTCTCCTGGGGGACAGCGTCTCCGTACAGGTGAATGACTGGCCCACTCTCCCTTGCTCCACCTTATTTCTCCCTTTCACACTTTCAAAAATAGATCCTCGTCCCTCCCAAGATGTTGTTTACACGAGGGGCTTCATAACGGATTCTAACGGAAGACACTGAAAAGGTAACTTGTCAGAGGGGGAAGAGGGTGGCTGCTATTCTCCCTGCTCTCTCCTTTGTCCCTACAGCGCCATGGCTACTTATTCTGCCACATGTGCCAACAATAGCCCTGCACAGGGCATCAACATGGCCAACAGCATTGCCAACCTGAGACTGAAGGCCAAGGAATATAGTTTACAGAGGAACCAGGTGCCAACAGTCAACTGAGGAAAAAAAATAATTAAACAGGCCTAAGAAGAAATCAAAAACCATAAGACACCTATCCTGCTCTGTTATTTCTTCATCTGCTGGGGGGAAAAAGTAAATTACAAACAAACAAACAAAGCAGAACTAAAATATTGGGACCATGGCAGAGAAAAGCAGGAGAGGAGCAAAATGAAAATTAGTTAACAAATGTTCCTCCTCCCTCTGGGATACCACCACCACTTGTTTCTGTGTGTGTTTATTTTGTTTTTCTTTCATTCATGCTTTGCTTAATGTACTCCAGGCTTCTTCAGCTAGGTTCAGCCCACCCACCCCCATGATTGTATGAAGTTTTAAAAAAAACTACAGCAGCCAAAGAAACTATATATATATATATATATATATATATCCAGAATGATTGCCTCTACTGTCCTCATTGACTTGTTTGAACCTTAGTGCCTTACCCTGTCCTCTTCCCAGTTCTCTTTATAGAAGCTCTAGGAGCTTTCGAAAAGCCAAAGTCTTTCTGAAGAATCTGTGCTGGACAGACATAATTCCCTTTCTCATTGTCTCCATCTTTGTTGGTCATGGTAAGGTTTTTCCATCAGCCTCTGAAAAAATAGTTGTGCACAACATCTGCTCACTGGACTGTCTGATCCAATGTAATTGGCTGCGTCTGGCTAATTCTAAGCACTAAAGTCTACATCTAAGCTATAGATTTAAGCTTGAAGCTACAGATTATATCACTATCACCACCACCCCTCACCCTATGCAATCAATCAATCAATCATCTTAAGTTAAAGATATTTGTTGTCTTTGAATGATTTGCTGTCACAGACTATTTGGTAGAAGAAATATTTTTCACCTGAGAGAGGAAGAGAAATTTCTCTAGTAACACAAAGAGTGAGTTCTAAAAGGCATGCCCACATCTCTTTCGTGCCTTAAGGATAGTGAGATGCACACTTATATATATACTGTATATATTTATATATTTATATATATATTTCATATATATATATAATATTGCAAGCTTAAGTTTGCAATTTCCCAAACAATACAAAAAGCAAATTACACACCCTCACCACTGTTCTTATCTCTATAGTGATGAAACATTAATTAGGGATCTTGCTGCTTTTCTTTTTCTACACGAAGTTTTCATTAAAGCCACAGAATAATTGATAGGGCAGCTGTTTGAGAACAGGTCCCATTTTCACATTAGGGCTTTAAATGAATTAGAAACTATTTGAGGCTATAAAAATGTCCTTGAGTTTGGAGCCTGAGCTCTGGTGAAATGCTGATACATCTGATCTATCATGGGAATTGCAGTTAGAGAGAGTAAGGAATACCATTTAGTCATCTATCCGTTCTTCACTTAGCAGGAATATGAAAGAAAGGCACATGTTTAAGAGGAATACCTAAAGGTTTTTCTAAATTCCAACATTTAAAAGGCAATTGTGGGCTATTTTTATTTTTTAATATTTTGAAATAAAGTTTAGTGTCTAGGGCTGGGAGCCAGGACTGATCTTCCATTTCTTTTTCTTTGTTCCCAGCCATGCTTTTGTAACTTGCCAGGTGGACTTGACCAACTACATTACCATGCTGTGCCTCAGTTTACCCATTTGTAAAATGGGATTAATAATACTTACCTACCTCACAGGGGTGTTGTGAGGCTCTATTCATTTGCTCCTTTATTCTTTCCTGTATTCTCTGTATGTCCAGCACTTTGTAGCCATGGGAGGAAAGGGACTATAAAAGTGTACAATGTTAATGGAATGATACGGTACCTGAAAGCCTTGTTTTCTAGTAAGAAAATGCTACCTTGCTGTACATACTTATAACCTTGTATTTGGAAATGAGAAATAGGTTTATATTTTCAGATCTCTCAAAAATCACATCATTTGACCAAAGAATAATTTAAGACACATAGAACAGATTTTTTTAATTTATATTTTCATCCTGACCAGCTTAGTTCTAATAATTTTTAGTTGTGAGTGATTAAAAAACTTTGGATCAATTTTGGTCAAACATGCCAACTTTGTAGTCTGAGTGACAGGCAAGGATTTTTGGGTTTAAGATGCACTTTTAGCACACATTTGTATTTCCCTTGGCATATCAGATTGAGCTAATGGTGATGTTATTTCAATCTAACAGCCACCAATCTGAAATTGTATTTCAAATGTTGATTCTGTAGTTCTTTAAATAATAATGAAGCTCATCTTATACATTTTGCTTTCACCAATTGATTCCTTCTTCTTTTAGCCCACTATTAAAACATTTCTTACTGAATGGTTCATGTAGGCTTGCTGAACAGCACGCATTACTTGCTTCCTGAAGAGTTCCCCCATTCATCCATTTGTCCCATTAGTTGCTGTGGATTATCAAGTTTTGAAGGAACTGTACATCCCAACAGACTGAAACATTCTAAGTGAAATGAGTATAATCCAAGTAACTGGTGAACTTTGGAGGTTTGGAGCTTGAAGAGAATGGCTAAGAAGATTTGAATTATAGGGAGGGAACAGAAATCATACATGAAAAGGTTTTACTGAGAAGGGGAAAACCTTAGATAGAGGGACATGTGAAACAAAATCATTTGAAATTTTGATTCAGACATCCATTTCCAGTGGCAAACAGCAAAGCCTGAACCCATAAACCCAAATGATAGGTGAAGTTGGGTGGTTTTATCCAATGTCTCAAGCAAGCAATGTCTGGGAATATCATAGAGTAACAAGTGCTGGTCAGCCAAAGAAACATTCACTGCTGGTGAACCAATACCATAAGCATGTATTATCTAAGCACTTGATCAAGAAATATACATGTTGTACAAGCTCTCAATTTTGTTCATTTATTATCAAATTTTTAAAATACAAGTTTGGTATGTGATTTGGAAAAGATGCCTTCTGGATCTTAAGCCAGTTGTCAGTGGAGGTCCTCAGGGCTGCAAATGTCAAGACATAACCCTGTTCCTCACCATCATGATACCAGATACAGGTGAATACATAGGAACTATCTGCCTGTGTCCTCAATCTCCCTTCAAACAAGATGCTGATTTGTAGGGTACTTGGCAGGTTAAATTAAACCAGAAGAGGTGACTTAATAAAAAAGGGAATGACATTTAGGGTATAAAGATCTCATAAGAAATGTAATATGTAAATTATATCTTGCTTTATGTTGTAAAATATACATTGTTTGCGCTAGAATAGAAATGATTTCTTTTCAATAAAAAGAAAGAAGGACTCTACCATGTCTTTTGTTATATACATTTAAGCCTGCTGATTCTTTTCTCTTTGAACT